GTTTCAGATTTGTAACTGGGGATCCCCTGGAAGAATCGTCTGGAAATTACGACCTTCATCTGGCGATTGCAGCTGTTAAAGTCTCCAAAGAAGCCATTCTTACATTGTGTTGTGAAATTATTACTCTATCTCAAATCTGTGCCAGAAAGAAAATAAAATGTGTGTTTATGTGTATATTATAAGCTATGTTTTATTGAACTAATCATTACAGAACTTTTATTGGGCACCGACTGTGAGCCAGGCACTGTGCTAGTTTCTTTGAAGGCATTATTTAATTTAATGCTCACAAAACGCCTCTGTAGTGAGCAGTATTGTCATTCCCATTTTGCACGTAAGGAAGTTAAGGCTTAAGAAAGTTGTGCAGCTTCCTCAGGATCACCAAGCCAGTTAAGCACAGTGTCAGATTTCAAATCCAAACTTTGAAATTCATTCTCTAATTTCTTCAGACTACATGGATCGGTTCGGTCCAGTCTAGCTGTCCCAAGTTCTACTTTGGTGTTTTGAGTCTGAAACCCCAACTACTAATCACGTGTTACTTTTACTCGCTTTGCCTTATTTTGCATGTGTCCTTGTTGAATATGTCCTCCTCCAGGAAAAAGGGAGGTGGCAAGACAGAGGCGGCAATAGGGGTTTATTCAACAGATATTTATTGGGCACCACCACCCGCAGATCCCTGCACTGGGCAAACAGGACAGAGATGTTCCTGCCTGAAAGGATGTGTGGATAAGTGCACAAATGTGTGGATAGATGGATAAAATAAATAAGGAGGAAGCACATGGAATACATCAACAAATAAGTGAATCATGGTATGAGAGAATCAGCGGGAACAGTGGATGGCATGGGTGTGTGAGTGAATGGGGAAGTAAACGAACGAACGAACGAATGAATGAATGAAGTGGTTTTGAGTCTGAGCTACCAGAAGCCCGAGAGCCTGGCTGCGGGCGGGCGGAGGGGCGGCTACTCCACACAGTACGGTAGGCGCAGGCTGCTCCTCCTGTAACCCAGCTCTCACCGCCTCCCCCTCCTCTCCTCTCTCTCCTCCTCCTTCGCCGTCGCCGCCGCCGCCGGCCGCCCGCCGGCCGCCACGACCCCAGTCCCCGGCGGGCGGGCGGAGGAGGCGACCGCCGCGCGCTGCTGCACTCATCCTGCCGCCGCCGCGATGCGCAGAGGGGCCGAGCCGCCTGGGGGCCGCCGCCGCCGCCGCGCCGCACCATGAAGCTCCGCAGCAAGGCGGCGGCGCTGCTCTTGCTCGCGCTGGCCGCGCTGCTGCTGGCGCTGCTGTCCCTGCGCGCTGGCCGCGCTGAGCCCCCAGCGCTGCCCGCGCGCCCCGCGTCCGCCCCGCAGCGCCACCCCGCGCCTGTCCCCGCGCGCTGGCCGGGGCCGGGCGCCCTCCCCGGGGCCAGCCCGGGAGTTCGGAGGCGCCGGCCCCCGCGTCCGCGCCCCCGAGCGGGCCGCCGGGGCGCTGCGAGACTGGAGAAGTTGGCGAGGTGAGTCGTGGCAACCCCAGAATCCCATCTGCTAATAGCTTTCACTTGTTTTCCCTCTTTCTAGGAGGCCTGGAGAACCCAGGAGTTTCCAAGCTGTGCTGCCACCCGAGCTCTGGATCCACCTGGCTGTGGTGGCCTGTGGCAATCGGCTGGAGGAGACGCTGGTCATGCTCAAATCAGCTGTGCTTTTTAGCCACAGGAAGATCCAATTCCACATCTTCACTGAAGACTCTCTGAAGCCCGAGTTTGATAAGCAGGTGAATTTGCAGAAATCATGGCACAGTGTTTAATCACCCTTCCCTTGCTTCCCATGTTTTTCAGTTACGCCAGTGGCCTGACTCATATACAAAGAAGTTTGAGCACAGAATCTACCCCATCACATTTTCTGTTGGAAACCCTCAGGAGTGGAAGAAATTGTTCAAACCCTGTGCTGCCCAGAGACTCTTTCTTCCGGTAGGAACACCTGTTTTTAATAAGTTGTAGCTCTCCCCTTTACACCCACTCCTTACACACAAAGGTGATTTTAAAGGATGTGGACTCACTTCTCTACGTGGACACCGATGTCCTCTTTCTGAGACCTGTTGATGACATCTGGAAGCTTCTGAGGCTGTTTAATTCCACCCAGCTTGCAGCCATGGCCCCTGAGCACGAAATCCCCAAGATTGGCTGGTACAGCCGCTTTGCTAGGCATCCTTTCTATGGCTCTGCAGGAGTTAATTCAGGAGTCATGTTAATGAATTTAACTCGGATAAGAAGTACCCAGTTCAAGGTAAACGAGTGCTTTAAAATTCCTTGTTTAAATTCAGCTGTTCTGATGGTTTTCTTTTTTCCAGAACAGCATGATTCCAACAGGCCTGGCTTGGGAGGACATGTTGTACCCTCTGTACCAGAAGTACAAGAATGCCATCACGTGGGGAGACCAGGATTTATTAAATATTATTTTTTATTTCAACCCAGGTAGGTTATCTTTGGAGAATGCCTTTTGTGTAGGACATATATGTCTTTCTCTTTTTACCACCAGAGTGTCTCTATGTATTCCCCTGCCAGTGGAACTACCGTCCCGATCACTGCATGTACGGAAGCAACTGCAGAGAGGCTGAGCATGAAGGTGTGTCTGTTCTGCATGGAAACCGAGGCGTCTACCATGACGATAAGCAACCAACGTTCAGAGCACTCTATGAAGCAATACGGGATGTAAGTGTGCCCTTGCTGCTGTTAGCAGATGTACTAAATAAACTTTTTTTTTGTCATCTTTCAGTTTCCCTTTCAAGACAATCTCTTTCAATCCATGTATTACCCCCTTCAGCTGAAGTTTTTGGAGACTGTGCACACTTTATGTGGACGAATCCCGCAAGTTTTTCTGAAGCAAATTGAGAAAACAATGAAAAGGGCTTATGAGAAACACGTCATCATCCATGTTGGCCCCAACCAGATGCACTGAATATTTTGTCTTGTTGCAAGTCAATTAGGTGTCTTGTGACCAAGGAAATACTAATCTCTAAGCTGCCTGGGTCTTTTTGTGTGAATATTTAATGGTGCTCCATGACTGTTGAGTTTTAAAAACCTCGTTAAATTTTGCCAAATCAGTTGCCCCCAAAAGGGAATATGCTTTTCCTTATTTTTTTTTCTAAAATGCTATTTATCTCTAAGGAAAAAAAAAAAAGACTATTACTCATTTAACATTGTTTAAGCAGGTTGAGCTAGCTGTGAAAATAGCTTTTGTGAGCCTTCTAATTCCTAAACGTCTGAGACCATTTCAGTGGCACCTGAGGTGTTATATTGATCTAGCATTCCTGAGACTCTTTCTATGCAACTGACTCCCCCACACCCGTGTTATAAAAGTAATACACACTTTTGAAACAGAGAGACACACTTGTAGAGCATATGGGTCAAGGGCTCAACATCAAGATTAGATTAGCCATAATCCTATTGACCAGTGGAAAAGATTGTTTCCATTTTAAAGCAGTTCCTTACAACCTTTTTTCTCTACTTTTGCATTTTCCACTCTAACACACATCTAAAACAGGTAATCTCAGTAAAAGCTGGCCTTTTTGCTGAGATTTTTATGTGGGAGACTAAAATATTAGATGAGATGATTATGTGTACAGAATTTTATTTAAAATACATCTGAGAGAATCATTCAGATACTTGGGTAGTGTTAAAGGATGAAGCATGTATCTGGGGGTATTTCTTCTTTTTCTTTCTTTCTTTTTTTTTTTTTTTTTTTTTTTGAGACGGAATCTCACTCTGTAGCCCAGGCTAGAATGCAGTGGCAGGATCTCGGCTCACTGCAGCTTCCACCTCCTGGGTTCAAGTGATTCTCATGCCTCAGCCTCCCCAGTAGCTGGGATTACAAGTGTGTGCCACCACACCCGGCTAATTTTTGTATTTTTAGTAGAGACACGGTTTTACCATGTTGGCCAGGCTGGTCTTGATCTCCAGACCTCAAGTGATCTGCCTGCCTCAGCCTCCCAAAGTGCTGGGATTACAAGTGTGAGCCACTGCACTCAGCCAATCTGGGAGTATTTCTAAAGAAAAAAATTACTTTGATTTGTGGAGGACTAAATCATAATACATTTCTATGCAACAATAGCTTCTGAGAGGAAATTCAGGAATGTTTGTGTTTACCACAGACAAAAACATTTGATCTGTTAATCATCAGTAGCTGTGGTCATCTCTCTTTCTTAAACTCTTGGGCAATGGGTGGAAATCAGAGACCAACTTCAAATTTAATGTGTAAAAAACAAATAGTTCAGCTGCTTCTATTGGTAAGAAAATTCAACTTCCTACCAGCCTTAGAAAGGTCTCTTTAAACAATTTCTTTCCCCCTAGGGTTACCTAGCTGGTCCATACAGGTTTTATCACCTCACTGCAAGGAGGAAGTTGAATATTCTGTTCCCCACGGGGATCTGGCTTAATCCCTAGTTGCTCATATAGTTGGTATCAGCATAGCAATATTTTGCATAATGCTTTATTTTTCTCAAATGACTATTGCATAGATGATCTTGATATTTGCAACAGCCTAGTGGATTTGGTAGGGTCCTGAATCATCTCTATAAGGCAAACAAGGAAATTGTAACACAAAGAAATAAACATATTGAATATAATTGCTATTCTGTAAGACATACAGTCTGTGTAAGATGTATCTTATTTACAGAGACATTTTTGAAAATTAAAATATTAAATACTTTTTGTTATATAGAGACAATGATCTGGAAGTATAAAAAGA